GAGACAAAGACACTGCAGCTGAGCTCTGATTAGAAAATTCAACTTTTTATTCCTCCCGACTCCTGAATGAGTGGATGGTATTACATTAACTGTAAAATGTACATCCTGTCCCGGTGCCCAGGCCACCCATTCCAAACGAGGAAAGGTCGTTTGTCAAAACTTGAAGCATTTGAAGGAAAAACACCCTCATCAGTAGTCAAGAAAATTAACGTTAAAGTCTATTATTGGGGGCAAAGTACGTAAAACCACTAATAGCAGTGTATTTACTTCAAATAATAATCATAATAATGTGTTTACAGAGCTGTCTTTAAAAACAAAACAAAACAAACAAACCTCGGCCCTACACTGACTACTTTAAAATCCCCACCGTCACAAAAACATTCCAAAAACTAAGACCAAATCTGGACCCCACTTGATATCAAGGATGTTATTGGATTTGAGGAGTTTGTTCAAAGTACGTCATTTTGAGAAGTTGCATCCACTTAAAGATATAAAATATGGCAACCAACTAGGTTTAAAAACAGTGAAATTTTATGTCCCTGAAAGCTTAAAAGCTGTAAATCTAGAAACCCGGGTCACGTAGGCAACATTATTGACTTGTTTTCCCCACCTCTCTTAATACCAACCTGCAGCGCAGTCCTTCCAAATCCATTTTGTGCATTGACGTTTACATTATTTTGCAACAAACTAGTAAGTTGCTCTAGGTCCCCCCTGGCAGCTGCGGACGCCAACTCGTTCCCCCAAGGCTCGGCCATTCTTTAGGGTCCTGACGATCAGGAAAAGATGAATTAGTCGTTTTTCTTTTTCCCCTTTCCTTTGCTCCTAACCAGGCTGCATGATGGCATCGGAGACTGACAGAAGGACTGGGATGGTTAATCTGGAGTAGAGCTTGGTAGTAAATACTAGTAAGATCTGCCTGCCAAAAGCCCGCCCCTCGATTCACACGTGATTATTCAGCAAAACTGAGCCATTGGAGAGGGGCTCCTCGCCTCGCTTTTTTAGCTTAACCCCTATGAAGAATTCTGACGACTCCACAGAGAGACACACAGACACACATACATTCCTGGTTAATGACTCCGGACGTCAGATGTAGGCAGAGCTGTCACGTACCTACGCTACAGATCTCTGTGAGGAGTGTGTGTGGAGACTCAAGGGACTATAGATCGGGGCAGAAAATACCGCGGAAGGAAAGACATTCAGGGGGAAGAAAAGGCATTCACCCACCCTTGTTCACGGTGGTGACTTGAGCCGTGTGAGGCAGAACTGCAGGGGCAGGTCCTCCAGGGGGCTCGGTTTCCATCCGTCTCGCCGAAGGGATAGTCCTGGGTCCTCCGCTGCTGGGAGAGCGCCGCGGTGGCTGGATGCTGACGTGCTCCGGAGGGTTAAAAGATGATCGCCAAAGGCGAACGGGAGTAGCAGTTCGGTGGCCCTCAAGTTACAGGTCGTAACGATTGCCCAGTGCTCTGGGCTTCTCCAGAAGAGCCTTTGGTCGCGTCCGGGCCAAGCCGTGGGCTAATGCCGCTCAGGAAAGCTCCGGAGCCCGCCCGCCAGGCAGCCGCAGCCCCGCCGAGCCTCAGAGGCCGTGGGAGCCGGGCTCGGCGCGCGTCTCCGGAGGCTGCCGGGCGTGCGGCGGGCCCCCGAGAAGCCCGTCATGCCGGCCCCGCCAGGTCCCGGGACTCCCGGCAGCCCGAGGAAGGAGAGTGATGCGGAAAGCGTCTACGGAGCCCGGACTGCTGGGGCAGCTCGCGGCAGCATTGCGGCTGCACTGGGCAGCCCCCCCGGGAACTTCCCGCCTACGACCGAGCTCGTTCAGGCTTTCTGCTGTAGGCACTCATTGAGCTGCTGCCGCCGCTGTCCTTTCCTTCCTTTCCCGGTTTTGTGGGGGCCTCTGGAGATGGGGAGAGTCCTGGGAAACGTAGGCCAAGTTCTGAGTAGGGAGAGTCGCCGCAGTTCCGGGGCAGCCAGTCCGGTCGCCGTCTCGGCGAGCGCTCAGCAGCCTCGGCGCCCGGTGCCACTTTGCCACCTCTCGCGGTCCCCGGCCTGTGCCCCTTTGCTGCGGACAGGGCAGCCGCCAGCCAGCTGTGCCCTGGAGCAGAGCCTGGCAGCACTGCTTCCTCCTTGGCCGCACCGCTCCCAGTGACAGTTTCTTTTGTAGCTGATCCCCCCCTAGATCGCCGGTCCCTGCTCCTTTCACCCCTACAGGCACTTGCGTGTCGCCCCCTTTTTTGCTTTTTTCCTTCACTCCCTCCCTTGCTGCTTTTTTCGCTGAAACAATTGCTGCTTCTGTTGCCTCTCAGAGAGGGTGCCGGTTTCTTCTCCCTTTTTTCCGACCTCATCAGCTTTTTTTGAAAAGAAAAAAATTGAGCGCTTTTTGAGTTGAAAAACCCGCCCCCATTTTAACGGCAGAGTTTTAAGGAGGCTCGGCAGAGTTGCAGCGCCGCGGGAGCGGGAAGGCCGGGCGCCGCCCACGCCCCGCCCTCCGCCCTGCTGGCGCTCGCGCTCGCAGTCTCGCACGCTCCGCCCGCCCGGTCCCGCGCCCTCATTCCCGCCTCCCGCTCTCCACCTCCTCCCGTCAAGTCTCTCGCGCCGGCTCCCTCCTGCCGGCTAGGCGGCCTGTCCCCAGCTGGAGCGGGGTTCGGCCCCGCGAAGTCCGGCCTGCCCTTCTGCTGGCGGGCTTGAGTCTGTGACGCGAACCCCCAGCTGCCCCAATTCCTACGGGGGCGAGGACAGGGGTTTGTTATTTAAGACGGTTGTGGAGGGCCGCAGGGTCTTTGAGGCTCCGCAGCGTACGCTGCGGGAAGGCGGACAGCGAGCTGGCATAAAGGGAGTCGTTCCTCAGCGCTAGCGGGGCAGGTCGGCCCGCCTCTGTGCTCCCCCGCCAGGCTCGCAAAGTTCGGGCGGCCAGGCTGCGGCTGCTGCTGCCTCCTCTAGGCGCGCGCGCTCTGTAAACTCGGCGTCCTTCGCTGAGCCCTGGCCTCGGCCTCGCACCTGCCAGATCCATGCCCGACGGCGCGGTGGGCAGGGGTGGCCGCGGGGGTGGAGGGAAAAATCCGGACTGCCACTAAGCACAGTGCTCACAAAAAGCAAGTCTTGTGTAGACTGAATTTTATGAAAACTTAAGACATGGCATATGTAAGAACGAACTCTGAAGCCTTAATTAATCAAGGACTGGAAACTGCGAAATAGTCCTATTATTAGAGAAAAAGGAGAAAAGCAATTAAATTTAAAGCAAAATTTAAAATAAGTCGTGTGAAGTGTTTTCTAACAAAGCCA